GGACATGCCACCATGCCCGGCTAATTTTTGTATTTATAGTAGAGATGGAGTTTCACCATATTGGCCAGGCTGGTCTCGAACTCCTGACCTCGTGATCTGCCCACCTCAGCCTACCAAAGTGCTGGGATTACAGGCGTGAGCCACCGCACCCGGCTATTTACTTCTTCTTTTATGAAGCTCCCTCCTCCAAAACACCCCCATCACCTGTTCCTTCCAGCTCTCTGACCACTCCTTGGATTCTCTGTGAATTCCCTTTTCTCTCTTTGAAGCCTGCCTTCCTGGTACTGTACTCTTGCACACTCTCTTTCCTCTTGCAAGAAGCCAGCACGTGGTACAGATCTTGCCAATGACCCTTCTCTCACTAGCTGAGTGGCATGAAGAAGCAGAAAATGGTTAAGAGCATTGGTTTGGAGTCACAGACCTTCATTGATTCCCAGCTCTGCCACCTATAGCTATTTGACTTGCACAAGTCACTAACCTTTCAGAGACTCAGCTTCCTTACGTGCAAAGTAAAAATCGAATGAGATAACCCAAATAAAATGTCATTAGGGGGATTTTTAGGTTATGTATATAAATCATGCAATAAATGCTAGTCATTTCTTTCCTCTGGTTGACTGAGAGCTTCCAGGAAATAGGAATGGGTTCTAACTTTCTTTGTATTCCTAGTGCCTAAAACGGTGCCTGACACAAAGTAGGCACTCAATAGATGCTTATGAATTAATAAAGTATGAGAGAGCCTGGTAGGTATTTAGCAGGGGAGGAAGGTTTTACCAAAAATGGTGCTGTGTTTGGTGGCAGTGTGTCATAGAGATTGTTTGGGACTGGGGAAGTTTGAGTTGTGTGTCGCCAACAATTGTGTCTCATGGGGAGTTGAGATAGAAGGATTGTGACACATGGCCATGATGGATGGTGAGTTGAGTGATGCTGTTGAGCTGGAAGGTGGGGGACTGGACAGACTATCTTGAGCTGGGTCCCTTGTAGTGCTGGGTTGGGCTCATCCACTGGTTCCCTGTCTAATCCTCTTTGTCTGCAGTGTGCCCCAGGCTACGATGGACAGAACTCACTGGTTCCCTGTCTAATCCTCTTTGTCTGCAGTGTGCCCCAGGCTACGATGGACAGAACTGCTCAAAGGAACTCGATGCTTGTCAGTCCCAACCCTGTCACAACCATGGAACCTGTACTCCCAAACCTGGAGGCTTCCACTGTGCCTGCCCTCCAGGCTTTGTGGGGCTACGCTGTGAGGGAGACGTGGACGAGTGTCTGGACCAGCCCTGCCACCCCACAGGCACTGCAGCCTGCCACTCTCTGGCCAATGCCTTCTACTGCCAGTGTCTGCCTGGACACACAGGTGAGGCCCCAAGACAAGGGGCACAAGTGTGTTGTGTGACGTCTAATCTCCCCCATAATTACAGGCCAGTGGTGTGAGGTGGAGATAGACCCCTGCCACAGCCAACCCTGCTTTCATGGAGGGACCTGTGAGGCCACAGCAGGATCACCCCTGGGTTTCATCTGCCACTGCCCCAAGGCAAGTGACCACAAATCTGCCTTCTCTGTTGCTGCATCTCCAATATCTCCCCTCCCCTCCACAGGGTTTTGAAGGCCCCACCTGCAGCCACAGGGCCCCTTCCTGCGGCTTCCATCACTGCCACCACGGAGGCCTGTGTCTGCCCTCCCCTAAGCCAGGCTTCCCACCACGCTGTGCCTGCCTCAGTGGCTATGGGGGTCCTGACTGCCTGACCCCACCAGCTCCTAAAGGCTGTGGCCCTCCCTCCCCATGCCTATACAATGGCAGCTGCTCAGAGACCACGGGCTTGGGGGGCCCAGGCTTTCGATGCTCCTGCCCTCACAGCTCTCCAGGGCCCCGGTGTCAGAAACCCGGAGCCAAGGGGTGTGAGGGCAGAAGTGGAGATGGGGCCTGCGATGCTGGCTGCAGTGGCCCGGGAGGAAACTGGGATGGAGGGGACTGCTCTCTGGGAGTCCCAGACCCCTGGAAGGGCTGCCCCTCCCACTCTCGGTGCTGGCTTCTCTTCCGGGACGGGCAGTGCCACCCACAGTGTGACTCTGAAGAGTGTCTGTTTGATGGCTACGACTGTGAGACCCCTCCAGCCTGCACGTGAGCCTGAAATCCACTGGAGCCAGGGAAGGAGGTCCTGAGTCCCCCTCTCCTTACCCCACAGTCCAGCCTATGACCAGTACTGCCATGATCACTTCCACAACGGGCACTGTGAGAAAGGCTGCAACACTGCAGAGTGTGGCTGGGATGGAGGTGACTGCAGGCCTGAAGATGGGGACCCAGAGTGGGGGCCCTCCCTGGCCCTGCTGGTGGTACTGAGCCCCCCAGCCCTAGACCAGCAGCTGTTTGCCCTGGCCCGGGTGCTGTCCCTGACTCTGAGGGTAGGACTCTGGGTAAGGAAGGATCGTGATGGCAGGGACATGGTGTACCCCTATCCTGGGGCCCGGGCTGAAGAAAAGCTAGGAGGAACTCGGGACCCCACCTATCAGGAGAGAGCAGCCCCTCAAACGCAGCCCCTGGGCAAGGAGACCGACTCCCTCAGTGCTGGGTAAGAAGCTAGGTGGAGGGAAGGGCCAGACAATACAGAGGTCTCTGAGGTGCCTCCTCTACAGGTTTGTGGTGGTCATGGGTGTGGATTTGTCCCGCTGTGGCCCTGACCACCCGGCATCCCGCTGTCCCTGGGACCCTGGGCTTCTACTCCGCTTCCTTGCTGCGATGGCTGCAGTGGGAGCCCTGGAGCCCCTGCTGCCTGGACCACTGCTGGCTGTCCACCCTCATGCAGGGACCGGTAGGTGACCCCTTGCCACTTTCTCTGACCTCGCCTCTCTTTGTGACTCTGTCTCTCCCACCAGCACCCCCTGCCAACCAGCTTCCCTGGCCTGTGCTGTGCTCCCCAGTGGCCGGGGTGATTCTCCTGGCCCTAGGGGCTCTTCTCGTCCTCCAGCTCATCCGGCGTCGACGCCGAGAGCATGGAGCTCTCTGGCTGCCCCCTGGTTTCACTCGACGGCCTCGGACTCAGTCAGCTCCCCACCGACGCCGGCCCCCACTAGGCGAGGACAGCATTGGTCTCAAGTGAGAATGAGGAGAAACCCAGGCTCAGGAAGCGTGTAACCTCTACCCACCCATTCCTTTCCAGGGCACTGAAGCCAAAGGCAGAAGTTGATGAGGATGGAGTTGTGATGTGCTCAGGCCCTGAGGAGGGAGAGGAGGTGGGCCAGGTGAAAGGGCTGGGGCAAGAATGGTCTGGAGGCAACCTTCACTGATCCTTGCTGTTACCCAAAGGCTGAAGAAACAGGCCCACCCTCCACGTGCCAGCTCTGGTCTCTGAGTGGTGGCTGTGGGGCGCTCCCTCAGGCAGCCATGCTAACTCCTCCCCAGGAATCTGAGATGGAAGCCCCTGACCTGGACACCCGTGGACCTGGTATGTGAGTCAACCCAGACCAAGAAAAAAAATAGATTGACCCATTACTCTGTCTTACCAACAGATGGGGTGACACCCCTGATGTCAGCAGTTTGCTGTGGGGAAGTACAGTCCGGGACCTTCCAAGGGGCATGGTTGGGATGTCCTGAGCCCTGGGAACCTCTGCTGGATGGAGGGGCCTGTCCCCAGGCTCACACCGTGGGCACTGGGGAGACCCCCCTGCACCTGGCTGCCCGATTCTCCCGGCCAACCGCTGCCCGCCGCCTCCTTGAGGCTGGAGCCAACCCCAACCAGCCAGACCGGGCAGGGCGCACACCCCTTCATGCTGCTGTGGCTGCTGATGCTCGGGAGGTCTGCCAGGTTAGCACACACTGAGGTCCCTACAGGGAATGCCCCAGGTGTCAGTGGCCCTCTGTCTCCCCAGCTTCTGCTCCGTAGCAGACAAACTGCAGTGGACGCTCGCACAGAGGACGGGACCACACCCTTGATGCTGGCTGCCAGGCTGGCGGTGGAAGACCTGGTTGAAGAACTGATTGCAGCCCAAGCAGACGTGGGGGCCAGAGATAAATGGGGTATGTAGAGGAAGGGGTGATGTATGCTATAGCTGGGGTAACAACCTCCCACGTCGTCCCCTAGGGAAAACTGCGCTGCACTGGGCTGCTGCCGTGAACAACGCCCGAGCCGCCCGCTCGCTTCTCCAGGCCGGAGCCGATAAAGATGCCCAGGACAACAGGGTTAGATGGGACAGAGGGCTTCCCACAAAACATCCCTGATATCGGCCCTGGCTCTTCTGTACAGGAGCAGACGCCGCTATTCCTGGCGGCGCGGGAAGGAGCGGTGGAAGTAGCCCAGCTACTGCTGGGGCTGGGGGCAGCCCGAGAGCTGCGGGACCAGGCTGGGCTAGCGCCGGCGGACGTCGCTCACCAACGTAACCACTGGGATCTGCTGACGCTGCTGGAAGGGGCTGGGCCACCAGAGGCCCGTCACAAAGCCACGCCGGGCCGCGAGGCTGGGCCCTTCCCGCGCGCACGGACGGTGTCAGTAAGCGTGCCCCCGCATGGGGGCGGGGCTCTGCCGCGCTGCCGGACGCTGTCAGCCGGAGCAGGCCCTCGTGGGGGCGGAGCTTGTCTGCAGGCTCGGACTTGGTCCGTAGACTTGGCTGCGCGGGGGGGCGGGGCCTATTCTCATTGCCGGAGCCTCTCGGGAGTAGGAGCAGGAGGAGGCCCGACCCCTCGCGGCCGTAGGTTTTCTGCAGGCATGCGCGGGCCTCGGCCCAACCCTGCGATAATGCGAGGAAGATACGGAGTGGCTGCCGGGCGCGGAGGCAGGGTCTCAACGGATGACTGGCCCTGTGATTGGGTGGCCCTGGGAGCTTGCGGTTCTGCCTCCAACATTCCGATCCCGCCTCCTTGCCTTACTCCGTCCCCGGAGCGGGGATCACCTCAACTTGACTGTGGTCCCCCAGCCCTCCAAGAAATGCCCATAAACCAAGGAGGAGAGGGTAAAAAATAGAAGAATACATGGTAGGGAGGAATTCCAAAAATGATTACCCATTAAAAGGCAGGCTGGAAGGCCTTCCTGGTTTTAAGATGGATCCCCCAAAATGAAGGGTTGTGAGTTTAGTTTCTCTCCTAAAATGAATGTATGCCCACCAGAGCAGACATCTTCCACGTGGAGAAGCTGCAGCTCTGGAAAGAGGGTTTAAGATGCTAGGATGAGGCAGGCCCAGTCCTCCTCCAGAAAATAAGACAGGCCACAGGAGGGCAGAGTGGAGTGGAAATACCCCTAAGTTGGAACCAAGAATTGCAGGCATATGGGATGTAAGATGTTCTTTCCTATATATGGTTTCCAAAGGGTGCCCCTATGATCCATTGTCCCCACTGCCCACAAATGGCTGACAAATATTTATTGGGCACCTACTATGTGCCAGGCACTGTGTAGGTGCTGAAAAGTGGCCAAGGGCCACCCCCGCTGATGACTCCTTGCATTCCCTCCCCTCACAACAAAGAACTCCACTGTGGGGATGAAGCGCTTCTTCTAGCCACTGCTATCGCTATTTAAGAACCCTAAATCTGTCACCCATAATAAAGCTGATTTGAAGTGTTACCTTTTTTTGGAGGAATTGGGGAGAAGAATGG